GCTGGCCTCCCAGGCGAGTGGATCTGTTGAGGGGGAGCAGCCTGGGCACCAAGGCTGAGGGGTGGGCAGCGGGGGTGGTGGGCTGGGTCAGCCGCAGGTCACCCGGCCCTCCCGGGGCCACCATGCCGCACCCTGGTGTGTTGGGGATCCTGATTTCAGCCTCAGCCTGGGCCTGGCGCCTGCACAGCCCAGCTGGATGGAAGGGTGGGGGGAGGGAGAAAGGAAGAAAGGAGATGGGAGCAGAGGGGAGGAGGGGGAAGATGGGGGAGAGGGGAGGGAAGAGGAAGGGGAAGGAGAGGGAGGGAGGAGGGGGAGAAAAGAGGAGGATGGAGGAGGAGTGGGGATGGTAGAAGGGAGGAGGGAGGGAAGACAGAGGGAGGACTGAGTAGGAGAATGGGGAAAGCGGAGGAGGGAGGGAGAGGGAGGAGGGGAGAGACAGGAAGGGAGGAAGAGTGAGGAGGAGAAAGGGAGGAGGGTGGAGGGGAGGGGAGAAGGGAGGAGAGCAGGAGGAGGGTAATGGAGGACTTTGGAGGAGGGGAGGGGTGGGAGGAGGGAAGGGGAGGGAAGAGAAAGGGGGAGGAGTGGGAGGGAGGAGGAGAGAAAGGGAAGGGGAAGAGAGGAGGAGTGGGGAGAATGGAGAGGAAGGGGAGAGGAGAGAGAAGAGGTGGGAGGTGGAGGAAGAGGGAGGGGAAGAGGAGGAATGGGGAGGAGGGAGAGAGGAGGTAGAAGGGGAGGGAGGAGGAGGGAGAGGGGGAAGAGAGGAGGAGGAATGGGGAGGAGGAAGAAGGGGAGGGAGAGGGAGGAGAAGAGAGGAATGGAGAGGGAGGGAAAGAGAGGAGGAATGGGGAGGAGGGGGAGGGAGGAGAGGAGGGTGAAGGGAGGAGGGAAGAGGGTGAGGAAGGGGGAGGGGAGGGGGAGGGAGGAGAGAGGAGCGAGAGGGAAGAGGGAGGAGGAGGGGGGAGGAGGAGGGAGGGGCGGGGCCGGGCGCGGGGGGCGGGCAGAGGCGGGGCGTGGTGGCCTGGGCTGTGCTCGTCGCCGCGCTCGTGGACCGGGGCCGGGCGGACTCGGGGACCGGCGGAGGACGCCGGGCGCGCCCGGCCCGAGGCTGGGGGAGCGGGGCGGCGTGGCGGGCGCGCCGAGGACCCCAGGCCGGGCCGGGCCGAGGTAAGCGGTGGCCGCGGGACGCGGGGAGACGCTCCCTCACCTGCTCTCTCTGCTTTCTCCAAAGCAGAGGCTGCCATGGGCTCCGTGGGGAGCCAGCGCCTTGAGGAGCCCAGCGTGGCAGGCACACCAGACCCGGGCGTAGTGATGAGCTTCACCTTCGACAGTCACCAGCTGGAGGAGGCGGCGGAGGCGGCTCAGGGCCAGGGCCTTAGGGCCAGGGGCGTCCCAGCTTTCACGGATACTAGTAAGTAGGCGTGCGGGCAAGGTGCGGGTCTTTGCCCCGTCTCACCTGGTGTCTCTGGCTTTAGCATTGGACGAGCCAGTGCCCGATGACCGTTATCACGCCATCTACTTTGCGATGCTGCTGGCTGGCGTGGGCTTCCTGCTGCCATACAACAGCTTCATCACGGACGTGGACTACCTGCATCACAAGTACCCAGGTGGGTCCCTCCACGGTCACGCCCAGCCACTCCCTGAGCACCTGCTGTCTCTGGCCCTCTGCAGGGACCTCCATCGTGTTTGACATGAGCCTCACCTACATCTTGGTGGCACTGGCAGCTGTCCTCCTGAACAACGTCCTGGTGGAGAGACTGACCCTGCACACCAGGATCACCGCAGGTGCGCTGGGCCCCGCCACGGGACACCTGCCTACCACTCCCCTCACTAGCCTCTCCCCCAACAGGCTACCTCTTAGCCTTGGGCCCTCTCCTTTTTATCAGCATCTGCGACGTGTGGCTGCAGCTCTTCTCTCGGGACCAGGCCTACGCCATCAACCTGGCCGCTGTGGGCACCGTGGCCTTCGGCTGCACAGGTAGGAACCGGGGCCCAAGGGGGAGGCCTTGACCTCTGGGTTGTTCCTCTCTCTCTCTCTTAAGTGCAGCAATCCAGCTTCTACGGGTACACGGGGATGCTGCCCAAGCGGTACACGCAGGGGGTGATGACCGGGGAGAGTGAGTATCTGCAGACCCCCCGGGGAGGGGGTTCAGGCCCCGGCCCACTGTGCACGCCCCCCAGGCACGGCGGGCGTGATGATCTCTCTGAGCCGCATCCTCACGAAGCTGCTGCTGCCCGACGAGCGCGCCAGCACGCTCATCTTCTTCCTGGTGTCGGTGGCGCTGGAGCTGCTGTGTTTCCTGCTGCACCTGTTAGTGCGGCGCAGCCGCTTCGTGCTCTTCTATACCACACGGCCGCGTGACAGCCACCGGGGCAGGCCAGGCCTGGGCAGGGGCTATGGCTACCGCGTGCACCACGACGTTGTCGCCGGGGACGTCCACTTCGTAAGTGCGCACCGCCCACCTCTGTTCCCTTCTCCAACCCCATCCCACTCCATCCTCCCTCCAGGAGCACCCAGCCCCGGCCCTGGCCCCCAACGAGTCCCCAAAGGACAGCCCAGCCCACGAGGTGACCGGCAGCGGCGGGGCCTACATGCGCTTTGATGTGCCGCGGCCAAGGGTCCAGCGCAGCTGGCCCACCTTCAGAGGTGAGTGCGGGGAGTCCTCTGCTGCCCTGGCTGCTGCCTCTGACCCCCGCCCGCCACCCTCCAGCCCTGTTACTGCACCGCTACGTGGTGGCGCGGGTGATCTGGGCCGACATGCTCTCCATCGCCGTGACCTACTTCATCACGCTGTGCCTGTTCCCCGGCCTCGAGTCTGAGATCCGCCACTGCATCCTGGGCGAGTGGCTGCCCATCCTCATCATGGCTGTGTTCAACCTGTCAGACTTCGTGGGCAAGGTGGGCTGCCTGCCCTGCCCGGTGTCGGGGGAGACAGGGCGCCCACTTGCCTGGCTCTCTGCAGATCCTGGCAGCCCTGCCCGTGGACTGGCGGGGCACCCACCTGCTGGCCTGCTCCTGCCTGCGTGTGGTCTTCATCCCCCTCTTCATCCTGTGCGTCTACCCCAGCGGCATGCCCGCCCTCCGTCACCCCGCCTGGCCCTGCATCTTCTCACTGCTCATGGGCATCAGCAACGGCTACTTCGGCAGCGTGCCCATGATCCTGGCGGCAGGCAAAGTGAGCCCCAAGCAGCGGGAGCTGGCAGGTGAGGCCCGCGGGACGTGGGGGTGGGGGCGTCCCTGCTCCCCTCAGGCTGGTGTTGTCCACAGGGAACACCATGACCGTGTCCTACATGTCAGGGCTGACGCTGGGGTCCGCCGTGGCCTACTGCACCTACAGCCTCACCCGCGACGCTCACGGCAGCTGCCTGCACGCCTCCACCGCCAATGGTTCCATCCTCGCAGGCCTCTGAGCCAGCCCCGCCCACTGCCAGGGACGCCGAGGGCCTGACCAGGGGCCCCGAGGCCTGAGGGCCCCTCCCCTGTCCCCACCTCAGTGCCTGCGGGGCCCTGAGCCTCCCCCTGTGCCAGCAGCCCCACTCCCTCAGGGTCCAGCCATGCCCCACCCTGGACTGAAGTTCTGCAAAGTCCTCCGAGGACCGGAACACGTTTCTGCGACCCGGGGCTCTGGCCAGCACTGTGTTCTGCGTTTGGTCTCATACCTGCGTCTACCTTCCATCTGTGTCCAGCGGCCCCGGCTCCAGCCCAGCCAGCACTCTGCAGGGTCACACGCACCGTGTCCCCACCCAGGACAGCAGACACCCGCCAGAGTGTGCGCGCCCAGTGACTGCACCCCGGCCCTCATCACCCACCGGCACTGATCGGGGCACCGCCTGGCCCAGCCTCCACCAGGGACCCCTCCTCATGAACTCTGGAGCCCTGAGAGGAGAGGGGCAGCCCCCCACCTTGTCACCCTCAGGGCTTCCCCTTCTGTCCTCATTCTTAGAGACTGCTTCTCCCAAACATAACGCGTTAGCCATGAAGGAGTCGGAGCCCTGGGTCCGAATGGACCCGCCTGCGGTCTGCATCAGCCTCTGGGAAACCACAGCAGTGATGCCAGCTGGGCACGTCAGGACCTCCCCACACACCCACACGATGCCACAGGTCAGGGGGCTGTGCCTGACTAGGGAGCCCTCCCATTGCCTTCCTGGCCCGGGATAGAAGAGGGGAGGTAAGTCTGGGGGCTACGAAGCCGGGCCCCCACACCCTGGCTGAAGTCAGCTTGACCTAGGTCTTGACCCTCATCCAGCAAGGGACTCGACAGACCCAAGGGTCCCTGGAACGTAGGGAGGGGCTGGGGGTCAGTCCAGCCCGGGCCTCCCAGAACACCAGGCCCGTGTGGGTGGCACCCTGAGGTCAGGGGATCCTAAGGGTGTCCTTCCAGAGACGGTGTTTCCAGGGGGAGGACCGCCCCCGCTTCCAGATCCCCGGCCCCGGCTGTGACTGCCCTGTTTCACCCCTGCTGTGTCCCATCCCCCGTCTGTCCACTAACTGTACCGCACCGGCCATTAAAAGATGAAGGCAGACCGCTGCACCGCCGCCTGCAAGCAGAGTTTGTGCGTGGACGGGGGCTGGGACTGCCATCTCGGGATACCGGTGGAACTCGGGCTGCCCCGCATAAGCCGGTCCTCAGTCTTCCCATCTGTGAGGTGGGCCGGGTGGATCAGGGAGCAGGAGGGTGTCCTCACACTGGGTAGGCTTGGTTTGTGGGCAGCGCTGGGTAGTGGGGTGAGAGCTGGGAGCACTTAGGGTTTGTCGCTCACCTTGACCGCCCGCCCCCCCCACCCCTTCGTGAGGATCAGGGAGGATGGCCACATGCAGCCCATTTGAAGGGGAAACAAAGTGGGCGGGGCTTGGCCCCTGCCCCTCAGGGACTGCACTGCATCCTAGGAGTCAGAGCCTCCTGGCTTCGAGCCTCATCCCTTTTGCTGATTTGTGCAATTTGGACAAAATCCTGCACTGTTCTGTGCCTCATTTCTTTCTTTTTTTATTTTTTTTTTGAGACTGAGTCTTGCTCTTGTCACCCAGGCTGGAGTGCAGTGGCACGATCTTGGCTCACTGCAATCTCTGCCTTCCAGGTTCAAGCGATTCTCCTGCCTCAGCCTCTCAAGTAGCTGGGATTACAGGTACGCACCACCACACCTGGCTAATTTGTCTTGTGGAGACCGGGTTTCACCATGTTGGCCATGCTGGTCTCGAACTCCTGATCTCAAGTGATCCATCTGTCTCATCCTCCCAAAGTGTTGGGATTACAGGTGTGAGCCACTGCACCCGTCCTGTGCCTCATTTTTGTTTTTTCTTTCTTTACAAGACAGGCTCTCGCTCTGTCACTGAGGCTGGAGTGCAGTGGTGCCATCATAGCTCACTGCAGCCTCCACCTCCTGGGCTCCAGTGATCCTCCCACCTCAGCCTCCCAAATAGCTGTGAATACAGGCGCGTGCCACCACGTCTGGCCAGATTCTTTTATTTTGTGTAGAGATGGGGTCTTGCTGTTGCCCAGACTGGTCTCAAAGTCTGGGCCTCAAGTGTTCCCCCTGCCTTGGCCTCCCAAAGTGCCAGGATTACAGGTATGAGTCACTGCGCCTGGCCTGTTCTGTCCTTAGCTTCCCCAAGGAATGGGGCTGGTCCAGGTTTTGATGTGGGTCCCGTAAAGGAGGGCACGAGGGCCACCTATGCTCTGGCAGGCATCCTCCCTGGGGCCCAGGTGGGCGGCCACTTGGGCCAAGACTGCGCCAGGTGACACCAGAGTGTTTCCCAGAGCCCATGCCGGGCCCTTCCCTTGCCCGAGGCCGGCTGGCTGCCCTCCATGGGTTACCCTCTTTGCAAAGCCCCGAATGTCCTCTGCAGGCCACCCACACTAACCAGGTCAGTCACTGGGCAGCCAGACCCCCACCTATAGCTTCCCTAGGCCCCAGTGCAGAGATGCCGTCCACCCCCATCTAGGTGAGGGCTTGGGGCCACTCTTAGCATTAGTATCATTTTCTTCTAGTATCATTTTGTGGTAGGCATGGCTGGAAATGTGCAGCTTTGCTTTTTTTTTTTTTTTTTTTGGAGGAGTTTCGCTTTTGTTGCCCAGGCTGGAGTGCAATGGCTCGATTTCAGCTCACTGCAACCTCTGCCTGCCGGGTTCAAGCGATTCTCCTGCCTCAGCCTCCCGAGTAGCTGGGATTACAGGCATGTGCCACCATGCCCGGCTAATTTTGTGCTTTTAGTAGAGACGAGGTTTCTCCATGTTGGTCAGGCTGGTCTTGAACTCCCGACCTCAGGTGATCCACCTGCCTCAGCCTCCCAAAGTGCTGGGATTACAGGCATGAGCCACCATGCCTGGCACTGGTTTTTTGAGATGGAATCTCGTTATGTCACCCCAGCTGGAGGGCAGTGGCACGATCTCAGCTCACTGTAACCTTTGCCGTGGGTTCAAGCGATTCTCCTGCCTCAGCCTCCCAAGTAGCTGGGATTACAGGCACGCTCCACCACACCCGGCTAATTTTTTTGTATTTTTAGTAGAGATGGGGTTTCACCATATTGGCCAGGCTGGTCTTGAACTCCTGACCTCAAGTGATCCGCCTCCCTTGGCCTCCCAAAGTGCTGGGATTACAGGCGTGAGCCACCGTGCCCATCCAACTTAACTTTTAATTTTTTCTCATGTAAATTTGTTCAATTTCTTTTTTTTTTTTTTTTTTTTTTTTTGAGACAATCTCTGTCACCCCCAGGCCAGAGTGCAGTGGTGCGATCTCAACTCACTGCAACCTCCACCCGCCGGGTCCCTGTGATTTTCCCACCTCAGCCTCCCGAGTAGCTGGGATTACAGGTGTGGGCCACCACACCCGGCTAATTTTTGTATTTTTAGTAGAGACGGGGTTTCACCACATTGCTCAGGCTGGTCTGAAACTCCTGGCCTGAAGTGATCCTCCCGCCTCGGCCTCCTAAAGTGCTGGGATTACAGGCACGCTCTACCACACCTGGCTAATTTTTTTTTGTATTTTTAGTAGAGATGGGGTTTCACCATATTGGCCAGGCTGGTCTCGAACTCCTGACTTCAAGTGATCCGCCTGCCTTGGCCTCCCAAAGTGCTGGCATTACAGGCGTGAGCCACTGTGCCCAGCCGATGAGCTCATTTAGATGGCTGCATGGGGTCACCGCCCCTGCACGCGTGGCACCCAACTTCTTCCAGTCGAATCCTGCTTCTTGGTGCCCTGATATGGCAGAATGCCCCCAGACACCACCCCTACTCCAGCCCCTGAAATAAACCACTCCAGACAATTTTATTTTTCCAATTAAATCTTTTCTTTTTTTTTATGAAAAAAGATCACACAGAATTTGCCAACAAACAAAATTCCAAAAGAAACATAAAAAAAAAAACCAATAATTCCCCCAAAAAACAAACCCAAAGTCTGGCTTTTCCTTCCCTCAAGATT